TGATAGTGGTGGTGAGTTAGAAAAAGTCTCTCACAGGCAGTACTGTTGGAATGATTATTTTCGGTAAGTTTACCAGGTAAATTCTTTGTGGATTAGGTAATGAATTTTATTAACCATTGCATCTTTGAAGCTTAGCACAGAGATTATACTTAGTAATGTAAGTATATTGGTGGAACAAACAGAACCCATAAAACATTTTGGGTTCAGCCTATTGACTTCATTGTATCGGTACAATTTTTCTCCATGTTGGGAATAGCTGGAGAGAAATTGAGAAATCAAGAAGGATGTTGATGCTTTTTAAAGAGTGTGGATGTATCCTATAGGCAACTGGGCTAGGAGAAGCTTTTAAGCAGGAAAGTTGTAGGACCAACTTTGTTTATTAGGAAGAAAATAGAATTGGAGGGTAAAGAGATCAAAAGTCAGAAAATGTTGGGAGATCATTGCCTGGGTGAGCGATGATGTTGGGTTTTTGTGACAGCAAAAATGGAGAGGAAGGGCTGAATTCTGAGAGTTTTTAAGCCTATAAGATGTAGTGACGATGAGATGAGGGAGGAAAGATGGAGAAAGTGAAAATGAGAACAACAGGGTTTGTTATGAGGCTTGTGGGCGATAACGTATGTGACAGCAATCTATAAACCCAAAATATTGCACACGGTTGTTTTTATTATCTTTTTCTAGTTGCTCTGAGTTTAGATTGAGAAGGTGGCTGTACTTTTGGAGACGTGTTCATATCTAAGGAAGATACCAAATTTCGGATTAGGTTTTTATTTCGGAGACTTTTCAAGGAACATGAGAAGATTATCTGAGAAGATTATCTGCGCAGACAGGCCGAGCGACGGAAAGAACTCAGTTCAGCTCCATCTCAGGAAACACCTGATCTCCACGAGCTTTTGAGGAAGCCCGGAGCCACAGAGCCCCACCCACTTCTTTCCCGACCGCGCCATCCTTCCTCACTCCCGGCCTCCTCTCTAGCCAATCACCGCTCAGTTTAACGTCATCACCGAGCGCCATCAGGGAGCGTGTCAGAGGCCGACCACGTGTACTGTGGAGACTGTCAAAGTCTCCCGGAGCCCAATTTCCGGAAGCGGTGAGTTCTGAAAGAAGTTCCTGCACCGTAGTTTCCCAAGTCTGCGAATCCCCAACCATGAGCGCCTCGGGCGTACTGTCCTTTACCCAGCAAGGATGGGAGCAGGTGCTGGCCAAAGTGAAACGGGCTGTGGTTTACCTGGACGCCGCCTGCGCCGAGAGCCTGCACTGGGGCTGCGGATCCACCCGTCTCCTGGAGGCGGTGGGGGGTCCTGACTGTCACCTGCGAGAGTTCGAGCCCGACGCAATTGGTGGTGGAGCCAAGCAGCCCAAGGCAGTGTTTGTGCTGAGCTGCCTGCTGAAAGGCCGGACCGTGGAGATCCTACGGGACATCATCTGCCGCAGTCACTTCCAGTATTGTGTGGTGGTCACAACCGTGAGCCACGCTGTCCACCTCACAGCTAATCATGTCCCAGCGGCGGCAGCGGCCGAGATGGAGGGGCAGCAGCCGGTGTTCGAGCAGCTGGAGGAGAAGCTGTGTGAATGGATGGGCAACATGAACTACACGGCCGAGGTGTTCCATGTCCCGTTATTGCTTGCCCCTGTTGCTCCCCACTTTGCCTTGACTCCAGCTTTTGCATCCCTTTTCCCACTGCTACCCCAGGATGTGCACCTCCTTAATAGCGCCCGACCGGACAAGAGGAAGCTGGGAAGCCTGGGTGATGTGGACTCCACTACGCTAACCCCAGAGCTGCTGCTGCAGATCAGATGCCTAGTGTCAGGCCTCAGTTCTCTGTGTGAACATTTAGGAGTACGGGAGGAGTGTTTTGCTGTAGGTTCCTTAAGTCAGGTCATCGCTGCGGATCTGGCCAATTATGCCCCTGCAAAGAACAGGAAGAAGACTGCTGCAGGCAGGGCATCAGTGGTTTTTGTGGACAGAACCCTGGATCTCACAGGTAAGTGCATTGCTCTGGAGTTCTTCATTACCATGAATTTACATCATCTTGTCTGCTTAAACAGGAGCAGTTGGACATCATGGAGACAACTTAGTAGAGAAGATCATTTCAGCACTTCCCCAGCTCCCAGGCCACACAAATGATGTGATGGTTAACATGATAGCGCTCACTGCACTCCATACTGAGGAGGAAAATTATAATGTGGTTGCACCAGGCTGTCTTTCACAATCCAGGTAAGATATATAGTTTTTGTCATCTTATCTTTATTCTAAAGCTCTTTTTGTGATTTTCCTGCAGTGACACCACAGCCAAAGCCCTATGGGAAGCTTTACTGAACACTAAGCACAAAGAGGCAGTGATGGAAGTTCGGAGACATCTAGTGGAAGCGGCAAGCAGAGAAAACCTGCCAATCAAGATGAGTATGGGTAAGCCTAAACCTAGGACACAGGCAGCCTCTGGGGGTACACTGATAAATTCTTATGTTTCCAGGGAGAGTCACACCGGGACAGCTCATGTCCTATATTCAGCTCTTCAAGAACAACCTCAAAGCTCTAATGAATCATTGTGGCCTCCTCCAGCTTGGACTGGCCACAGCTCAAACGTTGAAACACCCACAGACTGCCAAGTGGGACAACTTTCTGGCTTTTGAAAGGCTCCTTCTTCAGGTATGTTGCTATGGGAACCTCGTGGGATCTTATTGACATATTTTCATATCATTTTTTATTTTAGAGCATTGGGGAGTCAGCAATGTCCGTTGTGTTAAATCAGCTGCTGCCCATGATTAAGCCTGTAACCCAGAGAACCAACGAGGACTACAGCCCTGAGGAACTGCTGATCCTTCTCATATATATTTATTCTGTCACTGGAGAGCTCACGGTAGACAAAGACCTGTGTGAAGCAGAAGAAAAAGTCAAGAAAGCATTGGCTCAGGTCTTCTGTGAGGAATCTGGATTGTCACCTTTGCTGCAAAAAATTACGGGTGAGTGTCTAACAAAGATACAGGACACAAACACCTACTATTTCATCTGTCATCTTTACTACAGATATAAAACAGATAGCAGCAGCATCAGAACTTTGGGTGAGTTACCTCACTATTTCACACAGTAAGTTTTCATTTAACTTGTTTTTATTCATCTTCTCTCTCCTTGTTTTTCATATGTGATTTGAATGTTTCGCACGTTTATTTCTAGTGGGTGAAGAAATATGTGGTACCATTGCATAACTACCTCCACCCCTGGATAATTGTCCTCCTTATTTTTAGGAAGCAGAAAATAGCCTATTGTGTTATAATTAGCCACCGGTGCCCACCCAAATATGATTACTATGGCAAGAACTTTTGCTTCTTTTTGTGTGTGTGTGTGTGTGTGAGACGGAGTCTCGCTCTGTTGCCCAGGCTGGAGTGCAGTGTTGCAATCTCAGCTCACTGCAACCTCTGCCTCCTGGGTTCAAGCAATTCTCCTGCCTCAGCCTCCCAAGTAGCTGCGATTATAGGTGTGCACCACCACGCCTGGCTAATTTTTTGTATTTTTAGTAGAAACGGGGTTTCACTGTGTTAGCCAGGATGGTCTCGAACTCCTGACCTTGTGATCCGCCTGCCTTGGCCTCCCAAAGTGCTGGGATTACAGGTATAAGCCACCGCACCTGGCCAGATCTTGATCATTTTTAAATGTCCTGAAATACTTGGGAAATCTTGAAAGATTCATATTTCTTCAAGATCTCTAAGCAGTTTTTAAAAAAATCCCTACAAGCTCAGTTAAAACTAAATGTTCTAAACAGTGAGAAGTATAAATTTTCTTTCACCTGTCTTCTAATTAGAGCCTCTTACTCATCTGTAGCACGAGTCATTTATTTTGTCTAGTACAAAGAATATTTCGAATACTCATGACTAAAGAGCTCAGGAGTTCTAGCTAAAGAAGAATCTTGAAGCATTGGAGTTTTGAAAATCTGCATAAAGATTTTGAAGATTTTTTAAAGATTCATATTATAACAGTATACCGTTGGTCTAATTTTTCTTAATCTACTAAAAACGAAATAGCACAGGTCAGATGTGACTTGCTTGCTTTCTGCTCCTGTACAATCCAGGAGTGTTAATCAAAAAGCAAAATTTGTGACATCAGTTTTATTTCCATGGCTACTGATTGTAATATTACAAACATGAGATTACTGGCTAGTTCATCATGAAGGTTAAAGAAGATTCCTCCTTGGATAGGATCTCCAAAACCAACACCAAGGGGAATATTATCAGAGCTGCTTCCAGCAGCGTGTCCTTTCAAAAATGTTCTCATTATTCTGAGAGCTTTGTTTTATTTTGTGAGGGTTTTTATCATTTGTTGTTGGTGGTTAATATTTTAATTTTATGTGCTTGTTTGTTTTATTTATTCCTCCACCCCAGGTGACCGTGTAGGAAAATGGTTATTTTAGATGTTAGAAGCCCCTCTGTTAAGAAGCAGTTTCTGCCTTCGTTTAATTCTTCTTCCACAAATAAGATTTATTTTGGAACTTCAGTCAAAAACATCTGTACTTTGTACAGGACAAACATCTGCCTTCCTACAAGAGCTGCTGGCCTTCCTGATGTTAGATAAATGCATTTTGTTCTTTGAAAGCCCCTCATAGAGAAGAGACTGTACAATAAGAGAAGCCCACTCATTCTTGAATCCAGAGCGCCTCGTTGTGGCTCAAACATGTTACTACAGAAGACCGTTTATCAATTTGCTATTTCTCTTCTCCCCAAACTTAATCAGTTTTAAAGGTAGAATATATTTTAATAAATATATTATTTGACCATGCCATATGGTCAAAGCTTCCAGGAACACATAGATATGTGTTACCAACTTGGAAGATAAACTGGGGTTGGGTACACTCAAGTTATTTTTCTAATAGTGATGGAAGACGTGTGCTGATAAGTTTTCAAAGTCTTATCTGAACCGCCTGATGACTGACAACGTGCGTTTGAGAGATTTTGCTTCTCCTGGGAAGCTTGCCCTGATTCTCCTGCTGCTTCTTCCAAAGGTTCGTTTTGTTTTTTGGGTTTTGTTTTTGTTTTTTTGCATATTTTCCTGTACTCCTTACTAAAAATTCTTCAGGGCAGAGCTGCTGTCTTACCTTTGTATTCTCAATGCACAGCACAGTGCCTGGCAAATAGCAGGTCCCCAGTAACACTAGATGAATGACAGGTGTTTTAGGACCAACTGTGGTGGATCAGAAGAATAAAATCCATAATCCTGGCCTGTGTCCTGACCATCCAAGTATATGGTTAGTCTTTATTACTGTGTTTTTTTGTATTTACTCTGTTAAAATTACCTTAAATATAGTGAGCTTTGCTTAATGAGAAACTGATGTAGCAAATAGCAGACCCTGTAATACAGCTGGTCATTTTAACACAGTGCCTTTTCTCCTCCTGACTCACTGACTTTTGGTTTGTTTTGCTAAATCATTACCTTGTAATGTCTAGTTTTTATTCAAAACAACTGCTACTAAGTACTACACCAGTAAAACGTTCTAGTGGATATTATAAATTCAAAAATATTTCTATGTACCCTTATAACAGGGAATGCTGAGTTAATGCGTTTTTCACAAAATAGAGATTCTCTAACCATTTTTTGGTTGTCCCCTTACCGTCTGTACCAAAGCAAGCTATGTAGGACACTGTTTTTTTCAAAAGGTGCATTTAAGTATGTTTTAAGAATTGAGGTATATCCCACCAAGCTCGTGTATTTATTCAAGAAGCATTTATCTCCTGTTATATGCTTGGCATTGTGCTGGAGTTCTGGAGGTGGCTAAGACAGTCCTTCCTGGAGCTCACGGGGGAGCCCAAGGAGCCCTAATATCATGTGATCTGTGCTATAACAAGGACTATAAACACAGAGGGCTGAGGCAGCACTTGGAGAGGGTTGTGCCTATGAGGTTCTTGATAAATGCTGAATAAGCTGAATTCAGGGCCTTCTCAAGGTGAGTGAATCACCTTTGTGTATTGCAAAGGAAAACTAAGAATAGTGTCTTGGATGACAGGGAAGAATAACTGTACAAATAAATGTTACATACCACACTTAAAAATGTCAACTTGGACAAGGCAAGTAAGGAACACATGGATTTTAGGTGTGGCCAGTGAAAATCAGAGACTCTGACTATAATCCCTTTCTAACCTCCCCTTCAGTGCGTAACTAACACTGTTTTCACAAAAACTCTGAAACTTTCTTTTCCAGGCTTTTATACAAGTTGTTTCTTTTGCCTGGAACAATCACTGCCACTCCATCTCCATACCAACTCCTTTCACCCTGGAGGAAGCCTCCTCTGTCTCATAGCACTCTGCACTTCCACATCATAGCGCCTACCATACCATAATGTAAACAGGTCCACCCATTTACCTCCCTGCATCCCCTGCACATGGCAAAGGGTGTATGTCTGTTTTTCTCCGGGACCCAACACATGCTCAGCACCTCAGGCTTAATAAAGATGAGTTAACTCAAATTAGTTAATTTAATTCCAAGTTGCTCTCTCATATAGCATCTCTGTATGGGACTTCAAAATACCAGATATTTTTTAGTTGACCCTTTTTATTTTATACTGAAGCCTTTTCATAAGATGGGAGGACTATAAAATCCCTCCCCTGCACGGAATCCAAGCAATAATACCTTTCCTTCAGTGGTAAACATGTGAAGCTTCTTGGAATTTAAAAAACTATTTTTTAATAAGGAGATATACAGTCTGGGATCTGCCCTTGAGCCTGATTTCTCATCTATAAATGAGGAGATGGGCCTAATGATCTCAGAGGACGTTCCAGCAAAAGTTATTCTCAGAAGCCATATAATAAATGTTATAAAACTACCTTATTACTGCCAACATTTCACATAATATTAAGATTTTGAAGAGTACTCATGAGTAGTTTTGACAGAAATTGTAGAGACTATCTCCCCACCAACCTCTAGAACATAACAGCTAAATGATTTTCGTTGACTAATTGAATGAATGAGGAAAAAAAGCCACATGGCAAAATCCCAAGTAATAAAAAAGGAAATATTCTCACAGTTGAAGGAATTTTCAAGAAGGAAAGGGAGAATTGTCTGCAAGGGTACAAGGTGACATTTATAGTGAAAGGAATTATTTAAGTTCTTCCATTATTTATTTACACAGGAAAGGGCCCATGAATTTACAGTGAAAAACTCTTCTAATAAGGGAATTAAGGCTATGAAACTAACATAGCTGTATTTACCAGTACTTGATAAATGTCATCAGCTAATGATTTGATGAGATATCTTTGTAACATTTAGTCACAAGGAGTCCTGGGAAAGTACTGTAGGTGTAAAGGAAGAATGGCCTATTCTAAGCAGATTTTGTTTCCTTGTCTCTATTAGATGGCTGTTTTTCTGGAGCTTCTAACAGTTTTCAAACACAGAGTGCAAATGTGTTTGTTGTCAGTGAGGCCGCCATTTGGAGTTGGTGCAGGAGCTCTGCAGCTCCTTTTCTATGTAACAGTGGAAGTGTGGTGGAGTTCAGTCTAGCTAGGGCCCCTTCCTGTCATAAATAAGATTACTTTCATTTCACTTGTGGAGTGTGCTATTCCTCAGAGTAATGAATTTCCTCTGTGCCTTTGAGCATATAAACATGGTTTTCATTAGCTTTCTCTCTCTTAAAAAAAAACACACACACACACACACACACAGAAAGGAGGGGAGAGGGAGAGGGAGGTAAAAGAAAGAATCTGAGCAAAATTAATAAGATGTCAATTAACTCCATAAATGCAGATGCCTTTTTTGCCGACTGGCTAGAACATGCTGATGAGCAGTACCAGAAAAGCACTGGTTCATCTCTCCTGAAATGCTAAGAAAATGAAATGGGGTAGAGAAAGGTAAAAATTTTATCCTACATGAACAAAGGAATGAAAGAAAAATAAAGAGAGAAAAGAATATTCTTTTTTGAATCTTGCTGTTAGGAGAACTATTTCAAACAGGCCATGAGAGTGGCCCCTCGGACCAAATAGCCAGCCCTGGGTTCTTCTGGAATTATGGGCACTTCACAGAGGACCAACCTATTTGACCAGGATCACAGTGCAGCCTCTGCCTCCACTTCCCTGCCTTTTGTGTGTGTGTGTGTGTGTGTGAGAGAGAGAGAGAGAGAGAGAAAGAGAGAGAGAGATTTTATGCTAATAAGGTATCCCAGCCTTTCCCTATTTCAAATTTACCCCTCTGTGACTTGTAAGCCATGCAATTCGTAGGGCTAAATATGCAGTTGTTCGATTTCACGGTTTGGAATCTCTTGTCAAGGGGTGAGTCATTATAACACGGCTGGGCTTTTCTCATTGTTGATGGTGCATACTTGAACCTGAAAACTATTTAGGATCCATTGACCCTTTGACTTCTGCCAGGATCTTTCTTGCTGTTGTTTTTGGAAATTTGTGGGGCAGGGAGTAGGGGGATGGAGTCCTCTCAAATTAACCCATAGAAGGAGTTAAGCTATTAAAAAAAAAAAAAAAAAAGCCTAAAACCTGGTTTTTCAAAATTACTTATTCTCAATGAAAAATCCCCAGATTTGTGTTCCCAGAACCTTTTCCTCTCCCCACAATCAATGTCGGTTTCAGCCTCCAATTCATAGTATATTATGTACTTGTTTATCCTCTAGAGAGGAAGAAATAATAATGTTATGAAGGCATCAAGGAATTAAATTCCAGGCCACAGGTTGTCACTGACAATTCACTGCAGACCAAACTTGTAACCCAGATAAAGAAGCTTGAAGCGTTTCACAGTGAGGTGTCTTCCAGCTTTGACCTCCTGGATAGGTGTTCTTGTTACAGTTTAGAAGTGCAGCTGGTTTCTATTTGAAATGAGAAGAATGGAGTTATTTAAGGAGCCAGTGCCTCTCATAGGTGAAATCGGCTTTGCTGAAATGTACACAACACACTACAAGGAACCTTAAAAACAAACTTCCATTTCACTTAGCTGCAGCACAGGAAATTGTTTCTGGCTTGTTTTTGTTGTGAACAGAGAGAACACTGCATATTAGAAATTCCCTGTAGTTGTTTAATATTTGCTCAGTAGTGTCCTGGTTCCTAATCAAGTCCTTCTTCTCACTAAATCCTGTCAACTCTGTCACTGTTTTGATTGGAAGCATGAATTGTAACACTGAAAAATCTCTCAGGACAGTAAACCTCTGCAGCTGTGGAAGGCTGGAGCTATTTACTGGTATTATTAAAGGAACCTGAATGACTTCTTTGGGGGGGAAAAAAAAGCAAAGATGCAGTGAAATTCATAAGGTGCACAGAGATTTAGGATGAAGGTTTTATTATGAGCACAGCCTCATAATACTATCCTCATAGAAAGAATACAGAATAGTAACAATTGTTTCATGAGTTGGCAAACATAATATTCTGATGTCTGCCTTTTTTAGGGGGAAAATAAAGTCCAAATGTAAAATATGAAATCAGACATAGCTAGTGCTTTGGAACAGTGTTTGAACTGGATGCTTTTTCAAGGTACGCTATAGAAACAAATGTCACCTTTATTTCCTGAAGGCATTTTGAAGAGTTTGCCGTTGGTCTTTTAAGGCATGAATTTTCTGGAACAAAAGAGGTGCAGAAATTTTAAATTGTCACCATTCTAAGGACATAACTGATTACACTACCTGCTGCTATGTATTTGGGATCTGAGGAACGTCCTGAGAGTGTAAAGACATATGTTGGAGAGGCTGGACCGCGCCCCCCAGCCCGGCCCCAAAATGGGAAAAGAAGCAAAAGGAATGAAAACTTTCACTTGAGAGAGGTGACCAATACCATACCTAAGATGTTTCTCTTCCAAAATGTTTCTTTGTTCACTTATTCATCCTTTATTCAATGATTTATTCGTTTCAGAAAAGTTTATTGAGTATCTACTGTGAGCCCAGAACTGTGCCAGGTACTGGGAGGTCTAGTTTAAAGGCAGCTTGCCCACAAGGACAGGGATTTCCGCCAAGAATGTTCTGTCCTCATTGCTATAGTGTAAGAAGCAGCTGGATTCCCAAGTCAGCCTTGACATTCAGCAGAACTTAGCGTGTCTGCCTCTAAAAGCACAAACCTGTTTGCTAGACTGTTCTTGTCATTGCCAATGTATTTACTATTGTGTAAAAGTCACGTTTTGAATATAAATTTTTGTCGTATCTTGAAGAAGCAGTACAAAGCCCTAAGAAACAGTTCATAGAAAATAGTTTTAAGTAATTCGAAGAAAGTACCTGTAAATGTAGAGTAATTGCGAAGCTGTCAGGAATAAACAAGATCTTGTAAAGCTATAGAAATGTGTTGAATATGTTTTCTTTGAGGCCAGAGCAAGATAATAACTCGGGAAGAAACTTCTAAAATATCAACTCAGCAAAACAAATGCAAGACTTTTGAGGACTCAGTTATCATGTGGGAGGCTGGATGCTGTGGAGGATATGAGGTAGAATAAGATGGTCTCTAATCTAATCTCAGAGAGGAAATGAAACAAGCCCTTGACTTAGAAGGTGATGTGCTCCAAGCTCTCAGTGCAGCCCGAGAAAGTATAGTGAGCACAGAGCTCCGGTAGGCCAGCAGGCCAGTGAAATGCAAGGGGTTTTGGGAAAGCTACAGGAAACCAGACTGAAGGTGTTTACAGGGCCATCCATGTTCCCACCTGGAATGTGTGTGCTGCTTCCAAACTTGTTCCTCCAGAAAGATAGCTTCAAATTGGACAGGGTTCTGAGAAATGCAATTAAAATGATAAAGGGAAGCAGGGGGTGATAGTGGGAGAGCTCAGATGCCATAATAGTGAAAAAACAAGAAGGTTAGGATCCTTCAGTCTGTAGAAATGGAGGTTGAGACTATGTGTGTCTATAAATGGAGGTTATATATAAGGTCAGCACTAAGTCTCAGAATTACGAGAACGAAGGGAAAGCCATAATCATTTGTGAAGACTTTGACTCCAGTTTCTTCTTTTGTAATCCAGATTCCAGAATATGTTCAGCGGCACATCTGTCCTACAAGGTGCTTGCTAAAAAAAGGTATTCTTTAGCCAAGTAAGTTTGAAAATCTCTGCATACCATGTGTTCTTCCAGTAGATTCTCCCTTTACATTTGATATTAAAAGATCTCAAAAGGTTGTTCTTAAGGAAAACTTATTTAACTTTGTGGTTCTCAACCAGTATTTACCAAACTCATTTGACCATGTAATCCTTTGTTTATTTAGTGCCTATGAGGACTTTGGAAAATGCTTCTGGGAAGATAGGACTCTAAGATTATTAAGGTCCCTGGAAGGAAGTTAATCCATGACAGAGGAAGCGCTACCAACACTGTGAAATTTATTACTTCTAGAGCCAATCAATACTGGACGAAAATAATAAAGGGGCTGATAGTGAGAGAGGACTAATAGTTTGCAAGTAGTAGGAATTTACAGTCATTTATGGAAGATGGCAAGTTCGTCAAAGGTAGTTGGGAGGTGTGGCTGACCATCCAAAGGAAAGCCATTAGAGTCCCCACAGTGCTTTTAGAGGGGTTGTTAAGACCCAGATCTCCACATCAGGCTTTAGATTGTTCTGTCAGGATCACACATCTCTTCTGCACCATCAAAAGAGAAAAGTACATAGAAGAAACTCATTTAAGTTTTGGCTGAATCAAGCAGATCGTTCTGCATGATAGTGAGATTATAGACAATTGGAAAGTACTTCTATTGAACTTTGAGGCCAGTCACATTCTATTAAGTTTCAGTTCATGCCCATTAAAATAATAGCAGCTGGATTCTATAGCTTTTCTCTGAAAACCTGGCTAAGCATTCAAGTTCAACAGTTTTGTAGATTTGTGCTTTTTTTTCTCTAGAAAGCTTTCATTATTTTGAAGAGCGTTTTATACATGCACCTCTCCATTCCCTGACCCTGGCTGACTTTTTACCCTTTCTCTTCCCCACCTCACTGAGCAAGTTTACATAGCTACAGTGTCCTTCCAACATTGTAAAGAGTTTTGTTGTTGTTGTTATTTATTGGACGTTAGGGAGAGCAAATGAATATGATAAGTTTAAAAACTAAGTCTTAGAATAGTTTTCTTTCTCTCAAGCACATTTTAGTTTCTTCTCCTTTTGCTTCATCTTTCCCATTGTGCTCATTATTCTGCCTTCTCCATGCTTCTCCATGATGCTCTGTGCCAGGGTGGGGAGGGAGAGGGGAAGGGGGGGTGTCATTCTACATGGACTGCACCAGTAGGCTCTCTTGCCCTATGGTTTCTGGATGGGATTGGCTAATGCAGAGGCATCAGCTGTAGGTTTTAAGAGGAGAATGAGGCCACCCTCTCCATGGAGCTGTTTTCTCTGTATTCTAGTGCTTCCTGCATGGGCTCCTTGGGCCTACGCATGACCCTGGACTACTAGCCCTCCACTCGTTAGTTTCCTTTAACCTTGCCCACATGTTTGTACATAGTCCTTTTATTCAACTCTCCTCAAATTACCTAGTTTGAGTGAGTTATCTGTTTCCTGCAGAGACTTTGACTGATGTACCCACCTTCCTGTAACCCTCTCCTTTTTGCTCTCCAGCCAGGAACATCATTCATTAGAGCCCAGCTCATGTTCATCTTCTTAAGGAAGCCTCTCTGTTCAGCATGAAGCTCTTCTTGAGATCTCCTAGCTCTTACAGTCTGCCACACTCATAAGCACCTAAAAATGCTCTCTCATGTACTGACTTAAATGCACTAAGACCAATGCTCCTCATGCTTATAAATAATGTTTCATGGATATGTAGGAAGGATGGCTAGTGAGTAGAGGTTGCCAATTGGCAGCCTGACTTTAGGCAGACAATTAGCAGTTATCAAACTTTGATAGAGTACTTCCAGGTGCTGTTAAGCCACACTTAGAGTTGGATACTATTATTACCTCCATTTTACAGGTACAGATGCTGACACATAGAGAAGTGAGGTAGATTGCCCCAGAACATACCTATAATAAGTGCTTGAGCTAGGATTTGAACCTAGACAGTCTAGCTCCAGAATCCATGCTCTTAACTCTGTACTAAGCTACCTCTCACAGTGCTTTTAAATTTTCAAAGCAACAATTATCAGTAACAAGTCTATCCTTCCTCCCTCCCTCCCTCCCTCCCTCCCTCCCTCCCTTCCTTCCTTCCTTCCTTCTTTCCTTCCTTTCCTTCTTTCTCTCTTTCTTTTCTCTCTCTCTCTCTCTCCCTCTCTCTCTCTCTCTCTCTCTCTCTCTCCCTCTCCCTCTCTCCCTCTCTCTCCTCTCAACAAGGTCTTACTCTGTTGCCAAGGCTGCAGTGCAGTGGCACAATCATGGCTCACTGTAACCTTAAACTCCCGGGCTCAAGCAATCCTCCCCTCAGCCTTCTGAGTGGCTGGGACTACAGGCACGTACCACCATGCCCAGCTGATTTTTAATTTTTTTTTAGAGACAGGGTCTCATTACGTTGCCCAGGTTGGTCTCAAACTCCAGACCTCAGGCAGTCCTCCCACTTCGGCCTCCCAAAGTGCTAGGATTATAGGCGTGAGCCACCGTGCCCAGCCCATATTTCATTTTAAAACCTGCATTTCTAGTGTCTCTTGAAAAAATGGAAGATCTGGCTGTTGGGATCCATAGGCCACAGCAACAGTTGGCCAGAGCAAGCAGGAGCTGCCCTGTTCAGGTGGGGTCCATGCCCTTCACTTGTGAGGGCCTCTACCCAGCCTGTTCCTGAATCCATGCTCCTTCCTGACTTCCAGAGGCCTTGAGTCTGGGATCTCTGCATGAAAATGAGTTTTACATGTGGTCTTTGGAAATCACTTGCATGCCTTTAGTCATTTCCCACATGAACTTCTGTTTCCCCAGCTAGATTAGGTTTAGGGAGGACAGTCTATATTTTAAGCTTGCCTCAAAACCTAAAACAGAACAGGTTATACTCAATAAAAAACCTGTGAATTTGAAGAAAACAACCTGCTTCAGTTAACTAAGTAAGCTATTAATAACTTAGGTAACTCAGCAAGGACAGGAGAGGCATGTTTATTCTTGGACTGGAGTTTATCCCTTAAAGCAGTTTGCTTCTAAAGCCAAACAAGTAAAATCTCTGGGTATTCTTGAAGATAGCTGCTATTGGCAATATTGCCCCTATTTTTGATGAAAGGCGAATATCTACTTCACCTCCAGGCCCAATGGTGTGAAGTTTGTAGGAGAGAAAACAACCACTGCTTCAGAGAGCTATGGTAGAGGGGAGAGCCAATTTTAGGTGGAGCAAGGTGAAAGGAAGTTTCAAAGAAGTTGAGAACATAGAGGCTTTTGCTGGTGATGGACATGAGTCCAGAAGGCACAGTGATTGGGGGCTGGGCAAGGGGAAATGGAGGGAGAGCAGGAATTTTCAGAGCCCATCTTGGGAACAGGAGTGATGAGGAATGACTGGGTCCCTCTGGTGACAGATGTACAAAGGGATGCATGACATGCTTTTGATGGTCCTGATGGTTCCCAAAGCAGATTGCAGTCATGAGGCAGTGAGGGTTGAAGGAGCGTCAGGAGTCGGGGAGGGAGAGGTTTGGCCAGGAACACACACAGTGCTGGGTCCCCCTCCTTCCTCTTTTCTCCTGGAGTGTGGAGTGGAGTGCATAACACTCAGTAGGGCTTATTAAAGGGCAAGTTCTCCAGTTAGTACAATGAAGTATGTGGCAGAAAACCCTGTTGGTGAATGTCGGCTTTACTTTTGTGAATGCACACTCAAGGTAGAAGGTTTCAGTAGAATCTAGATGTTATTCTAAAGCACAACTATGAAGCATGCTTCAGTCAGGATAAGAGCATATAATCCTTTTTTTAAATGTAATACTCTTTGTGTCTCTCTGATTGAATGTTTTATTGTTCCATCTTATTATAGCTTGACCCTTCTTTAAGGGGCCAAAGGACTTCAGGAAATAGATGCAAATTTAAGAAAATGAATCATCTTTCCCAAAACAGGAGTCTGTTTTAATGGAATAATCAGCCTTACTTATCGATGAAGGAACATGAAGATCTTATAGTGCTTACAGCTGTCTCTTTAATTTAATGTATGAGGAGAGGGAAACCTCACAAACTTCTCCTTATGAAAAAGTGGAAGTGGTTGAGGGTGCAGAATTGGCCAGAACTTGGGGCTCTTGTTCTTTGCTGAGCAGGGTCAAATGCCTGACCTCCGGGAGGCAAGCCAGGGGCTTTCCTATCAGCAGAGATCAGCAGTGGTGGGTTACTGCTGTTTACTCTCCTTGCAACTTTATGGAAAAGTACAGAATTAGCAGCTCTCTCCAACATCTATTACCTTGGTCTCATGGACTTGGGGAGTGGAGTCATGACCAAAGTTAAGAGTAGAAATCCTGGCCGGGCACAGTGGCTCACACCTGTAATCCCAACACTTTGAGGGGGCCAAAGACGAGTGGATCACTTGAGGTCAGGAGTTCGAGACCAGCCTGGCTAACATAGTGAAACCCCGTCTCTACTAAAAATACAAAAATTATCCGGATGTGGTGGCACATGCCTGTAGTCCCAGCTACTGGGGAGGCTGAGGCAGGAGAATTACTAAACCCAGGAGGCAGAGGTGGAAGTGAGCCAAGATCACGCCACTGGTGTCACTTCAGCCTGAGCGACAGAGCGAGACTCTGTCTTAAAATAAAGAATAGAAATTTCTGTCTGTCCTGAGAGCAGTGAGGTTTCATGGGTGCTGGGGGAATGGATACTTTACCCCTAAAAATACCCCCAACCATAAGCAGTTTCCCTGACTGTCTTCCTTACTTCCAGTGGTGCACCATCTGTCTTCAGGGTGTCAGGGTGGGGATTCACCACAGGAAGTTTCTAGAATGCCTCCGACCGTATTTGCAAGTGTTGAACCCTCTCACCACCTAACCTCCATTGGCCCATCTGTCCCCAGCCACACTTGGCACATAATCAATGCTTTCAAATTCTAACTCTACCACTTACTACTTAGCTGTGTGACCTTGGGCAAGCTACTTAACATCTACGTGCCTTAGTTCCTTCCTCTGTCAAAAGGAATCATAATAGTACCTATCTTGTAGGGTCATTGTAGGAATTAAATGTAGTAAATGCCGGGCATGTGTAAGGGCTATCTGAATGTTAGCTATGGGACTTATTCTGATTACAATGGCAGTGGGTGTCTGGCCAGCCACCAGATCACCTTTATGCAAGATAATTACCTTTCTATTTCTCTGGTAAGCAGACATGGGTAATTGAAGTTGACCTACCATGTCCTCCGTGTGGCCCACATTTACGTTCCTTTCCATGCTCTCCAATCTTCTGGTTTTCCTGTAGCTGAGATACCCACTGGATTGGGCAGCTCTAGACTACAGCTATTCTGAATCAGGCCTCAGAGGTCTCCATCACTGACCACATATCGTGTGCATGTTCTTATTCAGTTTCCTTTTGTGGCTAAGGAATGGACACCTAAGTACTGCTTCTTTTTATAGAAGGCTCTGACTAGCATATTTGCTGATTAAAAGGAAGGCCTCACAGAGCATTCATTTTGAAGAGCATAGTAATACTTAAGAACCAGGACTATTTCAGACATTTATTGCAAACTGTTTATTTCCTAAAATAAGGAGGGCATGCTTTTTGTTTACATCCTCCTAATGAGAATTCCTCAGGGGTTTGAAAACTGTTATTGTGCCCTTTTCGTCTTCCCCTACATTTCAGCCTACCCATCCAAGAAGCATCTGACCAGTGCTATCATGAAGGTTGTGATTTAACTTTGAAAGGAATCCTTTTCTACTGTCCTCCTTAGAGTTGTAGCAAGCTGCCTTCATTGACCAAATGTACATCATAACTTATCATAGTTCAAATCCTATCACCTGTTTCTGTCTCCTCTGGGAGATATTCCTTGACCCCATCCCATTAAGTTCTTCTCCCTCTGTGCAATTTCTGTACAGGGACACAACTTTATTGTTGTCCTTATCACTCTACTCTAACATTTAATGACAGTTTAATACTGCTTTCTATGTGCCAGGCACAGTGGTAGATTCTAAAAATCTAACTGCAAATAAAACTTGAAGACAGTGGTATCTCGTAGAACATTCTGTGAGGATGGAAATGTCCTATATCTGCATTACCCAGTATGATAGCTGCTACCCATAGATGGCTATTGAGCACTTGAAATGTGGCTAGTGCAACAGAGGAACCAAATGTGTAATTTTATTACTTCATATGTACATGTAAATAGCTACATGTGGCTACTGATTACTGTATTGAACAGCACAGCTCTAAAACGTAAGTCTGATGAGGACAGAGATCCGTGTCTTTTGTTTATCACTCTACTCCCAGGGCCAAGAACAGTGCCTGCCATATGGCATGAATGAAAGAAAGAAAAGAAGGACGAAAGGAAGGGAGAGAGGGAAAAGAGAGAGATGGGTGATCTGGTTTGGATCTGTGTCCCCACCCAAACCTCATGTTGAATTGTAATCCCGTGTTGGTGGTGGGGCCCAATGGGAGGGGACTGGATCATGGGGGCAGAGTTCTTGTGAATGGGTTAGCACCATCCCCTCAGTGCTGTTCTGCTGATAGTGAGCGAGTGAATTGTCATGAGATCTGGTTATTTAAAAGTGTGTAGCACCTCCCACCTCTCTCTCTTCTTCCTACTCCCACCATGTAAGATATCTGCTCCCGTTTTGCCTTCCGCCATGAGTAAAAGCTCCCTGAGGTCTCCCTAGAAGCAGATTCCACCATGCTTCCTGTACAGCCTGTGGAACCATGAGCCAATTAAACCTCTTTTCCTTATAAATTGTCCAGGCTCAGATATTCCTTTATAGCAGTGTGAGAACAGACTGGTACAACAGGTCTCTGACCTTGTAGAGCTTAAATGTAGTAGAGACCCATTTGTTTATATATTTGCTTATAGATCTTTAAGTTCCAGAAGACAGGGATTGTCTTTTCTTTGCCCATATCCTTATACCCATTGCCTAAAACTGTATCAAGGCTCATAGGAGGGGCTCAAGAAATGTTAGTTGAGTTGAAACCAATGCTGAATAAATGCAAGATTGGTAGTGGTGGGGATAGTAATCCTAGTAGTGGTTGTTGTTAATAGGAAGAAAACTTACCCTTCCCCAGTGATATTAAGCAAGGCTGCTGTTGTTCATAGTAGGAAGAAAGATACCCCACCCAGTGCTGTATATCAGACAAGCAATGTTGGTGCCGTCTGGTGGTGGTATCCTCTCCAGGCCTTCTAAGTCTATCAAGCAAATCTGCCTTCTCTGACATATCCTCACCTCTTGCTCCCTGTTTGGCTTGGAAATCCAGCTACTTACCACTAAAATCCTTTATAAAGAGAAAGGGAGATAGTCATGATTATTTATTATGCCACCTTTAAGCCCTGTCCCCATCATCCCCTTATTCGTGTGTTTCTCACAAGGGGCCTCTCTTGGTGCCTTTCTCTGCTCTGATGCTTCCTTTTTGAACCGTATCATTCTGACCTTCCTCTTCCCTTCTCCTTGACAACCATGACCAAGCTGTCAGATTATTACAGGACATCCAATAATTATTGAATAGTTATTTATTATTCAGTAAACCACAAGATCACTTAATAGCAAATAGTGGAAAAAATGTTGGCTTTGTACGTGGACACCTTGGATTCAAGTCTTAGCTTTACAGCTTACTACTTAGATTAATTTGGGCCAATTATGTAAACTCTCAAACCCTCAGTGTCCTCATCTGTAAAATGGCATAATAATGCATCTCTTATAAATTTACTCTGAGGATTAAGTGAGACATTGTAGGTAAAGTATCTAGCACAATGCTTGGTGTGCAATAAATGTAAGCTTTCTTCTCTCCTTAAATATACCAACATATACATATTCCCAAACATATACATAGGAATTTAACGTCAATTTTGAGTGTTCAAGTTTTAATCACACTTCACCGTTTTGTATTGTCCTATACACCTATTTCACTGTTAAAAGATTAAACTACTAAAATAATAATCTTACTATCTACCTTTCATGTGGAAAACTAGTTTGTTTTAGTTTATTAATAAAGCTAAGCATTGTCGCCATGCAACATAGTTGGAAATTCCTTTTACAAGTAATAAAAAGCCATGTTTTTGTATTTTTTAAATTACAAATCAAGCAAACCACCTAATCAAGCCAAATAAACAAAGAGAAACAAAATACTGGAAAAACAGTTCGGTAAAAGGCAAATCAGTAACGCTAAAAGGGAAGTACTGTACCTCCAATGTAAATTCTTCAGTGTAATTAGGGTTAATTCCCGTGCTGCTGTGTGCTCTCCTGACTGTCCTGGTAGAAAGAACAACAATTTACAAACGTAAATTCTCACTGTAGAACCTCCCTTTGTGGGAGACATCTTCAGTTCTCTGGAGCCACTGTATGCTCCCTCCCCAAAGACAACATGAGCACTAAACAGCCCTTCAGCAAACTTAGTTCTAAGGAGGTAGCTGCACTGTGCTACATAACTGCAGTTAGCTTTGATTACTGTATTGCAAAGTTATATTTGAGAAGTATCAAAATTGCTAGTGTTGTTTTACAAAGAAAGCAGCCAGTGTCATAGTGTTTACTCTAATCTAATTCATTGTTCTTGATTAATGACTTCTATGCTAGAAGAATGCTAGATCCTTCTAGAGCAGGGGTCCCCAAACCCCCGGGTCATGGACTGGTATAGGCCTGTGGCCTCTTAGGAACCAGGCCGTATACCAGGAAGTGAGTGGTAGGCAAAGACCCTTTTTCACCGCCTGAGCTCTGCCTCCTGTCAATCAACAAGCACATGTTGAGTTGTTGCTATGTTAGTGTAACAGGTCCTCAACAACAAGTGCCCTTCCCATGAGGGACTCTTGCTTCTCTCTGCTGGTACAAATCTACCAAACCTGTTCAAAGGATACCCACAGCGAGGACCAGGGGCAGTAGGCTGGCCTGGAAGATAGGCCAAGACTCTGGGTAACGTGATGCTTGGCGCTATGGCCTGGGAACTTTGGAACTCAGGACTCAGCTTATGGATCCCCTGGCTCCTCTGTACACAATCTGGCTGGATTTCTTACCTTTCCTCCAGTAGAATAGGTGCAAAGTCAGATGCCTCATGGAGCCACACAGATAGTATAAACATGAATGGTGGGTGGTTGGAGACTGTGTCCCATCTAAAGGGAGCAGCTCCAGCCACTTGTTGCTGAGTTGGAATGTGGGCCGAATTTTGTAGTATCTAGTTTTTCTAGAGAAGCTGAAAGTCTCTATTTGTATGTGAAATCTTTTGATTTTTAGATATAGAGAGCAAAATCTGTTTGGGGCCTCCAACAGAATTCAGGTGTCTACCATCACCTGGCCACCTAATGGGCGTTCCAGGTACGAGGCTTTTCTGGCCTTTCTCAACCTGTGCTCTCCTCAGACTGGATACCAAAGGGAGCAAAGGCAGTACCCTGTGAAAGCACTTGAGTTTGCAGTCCCTGCCTCCCGCAACATCCCATTATCCAGTCCCACCATTTAGTGAGCATCTGCTATGCCCCAGGCACTGTGCCTGAGGGCTTGCTGGACAGGAGTGCAAAGATTAAGAAAATACAGTCCCTGAGGAGCTCCCTGGCTTGTGTGGAACACACAGGTAAATAAATAGACCACAGGAGAAATGCCAACCAGAGGAGGCTGCCCAGTGTCCCAGCAGCTCAGCGACTGCCATCCTTCCCATTGCACAGAACAGCCCAGGAGGATCAGAGAGGACAACAAGGAAGTCGTCTCTGACACCTCTTTAGACTCTCACAGTGGCCTGACCTTGAACCGTGATGATCATAATGCAACAGATGGTGTTCTCTTTTGGTGATTTCAAAGAAGTCGTGGTTTACCCAAAAACAACATTATAGAAGAAGCAGGCAAAAAGTGTAAAGCTCATAGTCAAATGGACGAGAATGTCAAACAGTATTTAATAGGGGTTGGCAGGGGAAACATGACCCTTCGCACATTTTACCTTGATGTCCCTGCCCTCCACACATACCAGGTCCTGTCAGACACACAGTCAGCTGAGTTGAATGTGAAATATCGTAGTCCAATTTGTTTTTACAAATTTTTCATCAAGGCAAAAACCAAAACAAAGAAAAATAAATGCCCCTCTCATGTTGATACCTCCCACAGTTCCCTCTGATTTGTGTCACCTCCTTCCTGCCCCCAACCATTTTCGTAACACACTACCTCTGGGCAAGAGGAACAGAATTGCAATCTGATGAGAGTTATTAAATGGAATACAAATGAATTCATTCACAGTCTACTAATTTTGAGTAGATTCATGGTCATTCACACTGGTATTGGACTGAAGTCTCTTTTGTCCTGTGAAATTAGGGAGTCAAAGCAATTGATTGGTGTAAAGAAGGTTTTAGGGTATAGGCAATCAGGGTGCTAATTATATGTAGTCCTTGTCAATCTGTTAAAGCAGGTGCCCAGGGATTTTACTCGCCAACACTCTTGAAGGCTCATCTTATGTTCTTGAAAGTAATAATCATTCAATTCTTTAAAAGTCAACTCCATGTATTAACCCTTATTGCTAATTCAAAATGCCCTGAAATTAAATTTCAGAGGAAATAGTAGGAAGCATACATTTGGCTGGATTTACAGAAAAGGATAAGGTGGATTTTGCCCCAGATGAGGGTTTATTTTCATGGAACTTTGTTCTCCAACCCTATAGCTCAGGGACTGTTGGAATGGATCATAACACCCCAAAATGTGTTTTAGTCTAAACAGTGTGTTAATGGCATACCATGTCATTATTGTTAATATTATTATTATTATTGATTATTACTCAAAAGTATTTCCTTTAGTATTTTGAAGCATCACTCTTGTTTTTCATTTTTGCAGAGTCAGGAGTAAATGCGCAGTCCATTTGTGACTCTGTCGTTCTTGCCAGCTGTGGTTGAGCATCAGTCTTCTTTTTGGGTGATCTTACCAGGAAGGAGTTCCTCCTGACTACAAAGAAGTGTGGCTCCACACCTACAGTTGTTTCTCCAGCTGGGGCTAAAGGGGCTGGCACTAGCAAAGTTGAGATAGTTCTTTTGAAATTAACTTTCCCTTTCATTTTCATGAATGTGGAAATAATACATTCATATATATGAACAAGAAGGATTTAATCTCTTATCATTGACATACTCTGACGGCTGAATATGCAGTTGGCCATGGTACCTAAAAGTTTCTCAGGATGCAAAGCACTCATTCTTCTTTGAAGTAAAACCAGCCTTGCTTCCATTTCTTGTTGTTTGGTACTTACAGTATTTTCTATCTCCTGCGAGGTCAGTGGCTATGTCTGTCTGACCTCACACTTCAGCCTTGCAGTGCCTGGCACATAGTAGGACTTTACTGAGTATCTGATGGATGATTGCTAAGATTTTACCCCTTCAGTGTTACATGTTTTTTTCATTATCCCAGGCCTTGCCAATGACTGCAGCTTTCCTTGTGCACTCATCTCAGTTTCACCACTAACTAGCAGGGTGACCTAGCCTAGAGAAATAATCTCTCTGGATCCTAACTTAACCATCTGTAAAATGAAGGGGTTGGGTTTCATCCACTCAAAAGTCCCTTGCATTTATACCAATATTCTACCAGGTATTTGAAAGAATTAGATCATCTAATGAGGAAGAATATAAGGAAAATAATGTTACTACTCTTGATTAGTAGTCAGAACAAGCTAGACTATCTTAACTTTTAATTGTGTGTCTCTTGAGAAGATATTTTTAGCACCATGCCAAATCCCAGAGTCCAAGGGCTGCCAGGGATATAGGCATAGAAGACCCTCTGGGCAAAGACAGACTCCTCATCAAATAGTTGGGGTTTGGCCCTAATTCCTTATCTGACTGTCTAGGTTGGTGAGGGGGTTACACCATATAGAAGCCTCTGGGTCTGTTTTTGCCTAAAGTCTATTTTCTCTGAGGTGAAGGAACCTGTTTTCCCCAGGCCTAAGCCCTGAGGTTGGCCTTTTTGATGCTTTACCATTCCCCAGGCCAGCAATAAAATGAAAAAGCAATCTTAGAAAGCCTTTCTCTGAACACTAGACCACACCTAATGGCCTTATCCACTCCAGAGCTCCCATCCCCTGGTTCTACTCCAAAGTGGGCCCCCCACAAGTAGGAGGCTTGTCTTTCTGCACGTGCTCCTGGGAAGGATGAGAAGACACACTACAATAGGCTTTTTCGCCTTTCTATTCCTGCCACGGAAAGTTCCAGTTGCCCCTAACACCAGGGCCCTCCTGTGTTTTCCTGAGAGCTCTTTGATCCCTTGATCCAAGTGCAGAGGGCCTTTCTTTTGGGGCTTGAGTGGGAGGAGGGAAACCTCAAGCTCCCTTCAAAAGCTACACATGGAGCCAACAATAACAACTCATTGGACATAGCAGGAGCCTAAGGGAAAAGTTCTGAAGTGGGCGCAGAGGGGTTCAGTCCTAAAGATTTCCAGGACTGTGGCATGGAGAGGTACCCTCAGTCTGGGGGAATAAGGTCATGGTTACCTGAGCCAAACCTAGTCAATAGCTGGCCTGGAGTCATGCATGCCCCTGAAGCAAGATAAGGGTTAAACGTTTGGAATGTGCCTGATGGCACTGCTGTTCTGAGTATTCTATTTTGTTTTTTATTCTGAGTATTTTAGATGCACACATGCAACCAAGTGCTCATTCTGAGTTTTGAAAGAAGACTTGATTTTGCTTCCAGTGAGTGGTGTTTCCAATAGAAGCACTGGAATGCAGCCTTATCTTTTCCTTCTCTTGGGTTGATCCTTTGTCCTGGCTGCTGACCTTGCTCCTTCCTCACACAAGGAGATTTTCTTGGTTGGGAAAAGTAACAGATGCAGACAGCCTAATTTGTTCTTGGCAAGAGCCACAATCTGCATTGCTGTGAGGGTCAGGAGAATCATAAATCATTCACAGAGTTCTGGTTTTCTGAGATGAGATGGGCCAGATTAGTTAGAATTTCATTTTGTTCTCCCTCTTCTCACCCCAAGCCGCATATACTCCTATAGCTGCTTATCCACAACACCAGCATCTTCCTTTTTATTTCTCAGAAGGGGAAGGGAGGGAATGTTCTCTCCAAATGAACATGAAACACATTGAGTTGGTATGTGATGATGCCATGACGCAGTGACTGGGACAACTTGAAAGCTGAAACATAAAACAGCTTTTAAAAAGGGAAAATAACACCAATGTGTTTCCAATGTGCCCTGCACAGGAAACAGGGCTGGAGGCTCCAGTGACGGTCAGGCGACTCCACTCCAGCTGGAGGATTTTTATCATTGCTCTGTTATCGTCTGCACATTACAGTCGCCAAGACCTCCTTGCTCAAGCTCTGGGAGGCAGTGGGGTCCTTATGGCTAGAGAGACTTGGAAAGGCATGACCTTGTGCATCCCCCTGTCTCTTTCAGCATGTAGGATTTCAAGTAAGTCTGGTCCCTGACTGACTCAGGGGGTGTAAATGTGTGAGGAAAAAACTTCCATAATCGAGGTGACTTTTTGTTTAGGCTTTATTCTCTTTGAACTAGAGATTGAGGAAGAAAGTGACTCAAAAGGCAGTACCAAGATTTCAGTCATTTGTTTAATGTTGAATAGGCAGAGAGTGACACTCTGGATAGATCTGGCATTGACTGAGAGCCCTGTTTTACTGCCATCAGCAGGACCAGTCTTCCTCTTTGCCACCACTGAGGATCCACAAGCTAATATGGGACTCTTGTTCTTTACTGGATTTTAGACCAGGAGGTAATAGGGCACCCTCAGACCTCATATGTGGGACATAACACAGCAGTGGAATGCATGTGGAATACCACGATGACCCACTTATAACCACCGTGCTATTTAGAATTTTCAACCCCTCCCCCTCTCCTTTTCCTTCTGCCACTCTTTCTTTGCCCCTTTCCTTGTGATGGTGTCAGGAAAGGTTTTAGTTCCTCAAAGTAGGCATTACTTCCACAGCAGTCTTCAACAAAGGTTTATTGTGAAAGACATGAAAGGAGATTGAAAGCTTTTGGATTATCCATAATCTTTATTTCTCTTACCCAGACCAGGCATGATGCTACATGCTGGTCAAACGGAAGTGACTCAGTTCTTGCTCTTAAGAAACTGAATCTAGAAGAGAAGACACAAGTAAACACAATAGTTGCTCTAGGGCAAGGGTCCCCAATTCCTGGGCCACGGACTGACACTGGTCCACGGCCTGTTAGGAACCAGGCTGCACAGCAGGAGGTGAGCAGTGGGCAAGGGAGCATTACCGCCTGAGCTCCACCTCCTGTCAGATCAGCAGCAGCGTTAGATTCTCTTGGGAGTGCGAACCCTATTGTGAACTGCCTATGGGAGGGATCTAGGTTCCGCGCTCCTTGTGAGAATCTAATGCCTGATGATCTTTTACTGTCTCCCATCACTCCCAGATGGGACCATCTAGTTGCAGTAAAAGAAGCTCAGGGCTTCCACTGATTCTACATTATGGTAAGTTATATAGTTATTTCCTTATATATTAAAATGTAATAATAATAGAAATAAAGTACACAGTAAATGTAATGCACTTGAATTATCCTGAAACCATCCCCATGCCACCCCCCTGATTCATGGAAAAATTGTCTTCCACAAAACTGATCCCTGCTGCTCTGTGGTATCAGTTTGCTTTCTTTCCTACATAGCCATTATTTGTAAGTAAATTAATGTCCTCTCCAGCAACAGATGTTGGTTGCTATCATTAACATAGTAGGTGTTTGCAAGGCTTTTTTTTTATGACGATGATGATGGTAATGATGATAAATATAGTGTATGATATTATGCAGATGTAGATACTCTCATTTTTTTCCTGTTGTTAATGAGGGAATGTTTTTGCATTGCAAACAGTGAGGACAGAAACTATGTCAGTGTCTGTCTAAATTGCTGCGTGGAGTCTCACAACAGACAGGACTTTAATCGCCAACAGTGTGGTATATCTGTCGAGTGGAGTAGAGGAAGGGCTAGAGCCCTGGAGTTCAAGTGTAATCCCCACACCACCTGAGAGTCCAAGGGAGCATGAGGCTATTTGATACCTTGGTTTACTCATCTCTAAAACAAGGTCCCTGTGTCAAATGGGCCAGATGATCTCCAGATCTCTCACTGACCAGTGGGGCTTGCCGTCCACCCTCTATTTGACAGGTGAGGGCACCGATGGCACTGACTTGGGCAATGTTTAATTGACTTGCTCAAGGTCAAGATCAGCAGAGCTAGAAGTAGAATCCAGTTCTCTGGCACCAAGTCCCGTGCTCTTTCCACTTCCCCGCTCATAATTTCAGGGTGGTCCGAGGCAGTATAAGAGGCTAGTGAAATGTTAGAGTTTTGAAGAAAACTGAAGTAGTAAGGCAGTGTTAAGAAAAACAGGGAATCCTCTAGGTTTGGTCAGAGTTCATCCAGGACTTGCCCAGAATGCTTGAGCTCCCTCAGGAACACCTGGCTGTGATCCACAGCCCTCCAGGTGTCTTTTCATTTCTCCCCCAACCATTCAGAGGAACTGCTGGCCTGAGGATGCCCCAGGAACAGCCCCACTCCTGGCCTGTGGGGAGTTACCCCTGAACAGGAGCAGCTCCAAACCCAGCTGTCTAGAGCGGGACCAGCCTCAGGGCTGGGAGGAGGGCTGGGGCCCAAGCAATGCGGTCTGCGCTTTGTTTCCCTTGCCGTGGCACTGCCAAGACCTGCAGTACACGCCCCCAGTCATCGTTTTGACAACCCCAATATCTCCCACACTTCCCTCTGTCTCCAGAGCCTTTTTCTGAGGCTATTTATTACTAAGTACAGAACAGTCTATAAATAATTTTCATGTCAAAAGAAAAGTACCTGTGCTAGAGAGTTACAATGATTCCAATTAATTTTATGACCATTTTTATCATTGGAGTTTGGAAACTTGGAGTGGAAATCCAGCAATATTGCCAACTTTTGCCTGGTATGAGTGGAGTGGCATTTTTATTTCACCCTGTATGCCAGCCCCTTGCCACTGTCTTCGTTTCTTCAGTTTTCTTGAAGCAGTCATTTTGAAGAGATAAACAATGTATGTAAAAAATTACATGGAACCTGCAAACACACTTGAGACTAAAATGCGGAGCTGCTTCTAGATATGCATCCTAGTGAGCCACTGAAAGTACTTTGATGATTTAGTTGCCGCACATAAATAAAATATTCAATTAAATTAAAAAACATACTTTTTTTATTTTTTTATTTTTTTAGTATTTATTGATCATTCTTGGGTGTTTCTCCGAGAGGGGGATTTGGCAGGGTCACAGGACAATAGTGGAGGGAAGGTCAGCAGATAAACAAGTGAACAAGGGTCTCTGGTTTTCCTAGGCAGAGGACCCTGCGGCCTTCCGCAGTGTTTGTGTCCCTGGGTACTTGAGATTAGGGAGTGGTGATGACTCTTAACGAGCATGCTGCCTTCAAGCATCTGTTTAACAAAGCACATCTTGCACCGCCCTTAATCCATTTAACCCTGAGTGGACACAGCACATGTTTCAGAGAGCAGGGGGTTGGGGGTAAGGTTATAGATTAACAGCATCCCAAGGCAGAAGAATTTTTCTTAGTACAGAACAAAATGGAGTCTCCTACGTCTACTTCCCTCTGCACAGACACAGCAACAATCTGATTTCTCTATCTTTTCCCCACATTTCCCCCTTTTCTATTCGACAAAACCGCCATCGTCATCATGGCCCGTTCTCAATGAGCTGTTGGGTACACCTCCCAGACGGGGTGACTGCTGGGCAGAGGGGCTCCTCACTTCCCAGACGGGGCAGCCGGGCAGAGGCATCCCCCACCTCCCTCCCGGACGGGGCGGCTGCCTGGCGGAGGGGGGGCTTCACTTCACACATGGGGCGGCTGCCGGGCGGAGGGGCTCTTCACTTCTCAGACGGGGCGGCCGGGCGGAGACGCTCCTCACCTCCCAGATGGGGTGGCGGCCAGGCAGAGGCACTCCTCACATCCCAGAAGGGGTGGCGGGGCAGAGGCACTCCCCACATCTCAGACGATGGGCGGCCGGGCAGAGACGCTCCTCACTTCCTAGAGGGGATGGCGGCCGGGAAGAGGTGCTCCTCACTTGCCAGACTGGGTGGCCGGGCAGAGGGGCTCCTCACATCCCAGACGATGGGCGGCCATGCAGAGACGCTCCTCACTTCCCAGACGGGGTGGCGGCCCGGCAGAGGCTGCAATCTCGGCACTTTGGGAGGCCAAGGCAGGCGGCTGGGAGGTGGAGGTTGTAGCGAGCCGAGATCACGCCACTGCACTCCAGCCTGGGCAACATTGAGCACTGAGTGAGGGAGACTCCGTCTGCAATCCCGGCACCTCAGGAGGCCGAGGCTGGCAGATCACTCGCGGTTAGGAGCTGGAGACCAGCCCGGCCAACACAGCGAAACCCCGTCTCCACCAAAAAAATAGGAAAACCAGTCAGGCGTGGTGGCGCGCTCCTGCAATCCCAGGCACTCGACAGGCTGAGGCAGGAGAATCAGGCAGGGAGGTTGCAGTGAGCTGAGATGGTGGCAGTACAGTCCAGCTTCGGCTCGGCATCAGAGGGAGACCGTGGGGAGAGGGAGACTGCGGGGAGAGGGAGACCGTGGGGAGAGGGAGACTGTGGGGAGAGGGAGAGGGAGAGGCAAAAACATACTTAAGAAAAATATACGCACACATTTTAAGGCTGCTTGGGGAAATGTATCCACTATAAAGACATGTACATTTTTTAAGTTTTTACCCTACCTCATTCCAAAAGGATTCAAGATCACTTTGGGACAGATACTGGCAGATAAAACAATCTGAACTCAAAATGTAATGGCAGAATGGCTTCCTTACTACACAGGCCTCCCATTTCCACAGCTACAGCTACAGCTACAGCTACACCCCCAGTTTCAGAACCAATACTCTTCTTAGCCAGAGAGAATTCAAACCACTTCCCTCATTTGGGAGTTGGGTGGAGCAATGTCAAGTCATCTTGAGGATGTTCTGCTCAGATGTGGTGCATTAGTAACCAGGCCCTTAATCCAACTCCTCTCCCTGAGCCTTCAGTGAACTTTGTCTCTGGGTGCCAGTCTTGTCCCCCAAGGCCAAGCCCATCCTCAAAACCTGTGTAATTTCCTTGATCCTCCAGATTTGGGAACCTTCCATCCTCCCCCTAGCCCAGTTGGTAGTAGGGGTTCTCCCCTGAACCCCAATCCCTCCTCCTAAGGTGGAAGGGCAAAAATGTGGACTTCGAAATCAACATATCTGGGAGTGACTCTACAGTGTACCTTTTTACTGTCATTAAAACTTTGACAACTTACTTCAATTTTCTTTAGATAGGAGGAATAATAATACCAATCTCAGAGATTTTGGTGAGGATGAAATGAGGTAACACAAAGTGCTTCAGACAGGGTATCATATTTAGTGCATGTCAATATTGTTATTACCTCTCCCCAAGCATACTGAACACCAACCATCTATCTCCCATGTCTCACCATATTAACCTGAAAACAAGCTTCCCTGCAGGCCAGATCTACTCAGCCCCCTTTCTGCCTGCAGAATACCCTCTAGTACCTCTTAGTGGACTTCCTTCCCTCTCCCTGTCCTACTCTCTACTCCTCATCACAGAATCTGATTTTGCACACTGAAGGGCCTGCCTCACATTGTCCACCTACAGCCAGGTGTGTTCCACATCCAGGTGGGTCAGTCCAGACTTTCCCACATTCTCCACCACCACCTCAGCCCAGGGTCTGATGGAAGTGAAGATAAAACTGATGCGTAAGAGTTACAAGAGTGGACAGTTTCTTTATCATTACTGCATTTCTCTTTTGTTGGAAAGACCAATCCTTTAAATGTTTCATGACTTTTACCCTTATTTTTTTTTCTTTATTCTAAAACTAGTAGCTACCATGATGAACAAGATAGACACAGTACCTGCCTTCAATTTGTGTATGCTTTAGTAAGAGAATACTATACTGGACAGTATATTACACATTTGACATTCCAAGTCTCAAAATACCCAGTTTTAACTTTGTACTTTACATGATTCTTCCACTTGGGAAAGTTGCTTAAACCATCTGCACGTCATTTTCTTCATCTGAAAAATGGGAATAATGCTAGCCTCCACCTATGGCTTTGCAAGCAGCCTCAGCTCTCCCCATTGGCTGGTCTCCTTAATGTAGTACACAAATGGTACAGCTATAGGAAGATCCCTGAATTAGATAATTCACTTTAAATACTTAAAAAGTAACACTGAAAGGCTGACACATTGTAAATTTCTAGCAATAACATTATTAATTGTAATAGTGGAATGAGACTAATGAGAACACATTGGGAAGACAGATTAATATCATTCAGAGCCTTATATATTTTGCAGCAGCTTTGTCTCATTAGAAACATGTTTTCAGTCGATATTAAATGTAAGAAAACAGCTTTCTTCTTATCACCAGCTCATTCTTCAGAAGCCACTGAATCATGTGAGATGTCTCTTTCATTTTTGACCCCTGCTTCAGCACTCCTTCTAAAAAGATAGTAAATGAGCATGTTACATTTGCTGCTGCAGTTAACTACTGTCTGTGAGATGCAGCAAGAGATTATCTGAGAGCATGTGCGTAAATGATAGATTGCCTCGAGCCTATTTATACATGCAGCAGTAATGAGGAAAAGTTGAAGGAGGCATGAAGGATGGGAGGGAGGGAAGGAGAGAGATGATGCCAGAATGTGCAGAGTGTAGACAGAGGAAGAGAGTCAAAGAAGGAAAAATAAAGAGAGGTGAACAGCAGGACTAGAAACATGTAAGCAGAGATGGTGGGAGGGGGCATCAGTAGGTAAAAGGAAAGAAGGGAACAGAGAAAACTCATTAGCAACCAACAGAAAAGGCAGAATTTTGAGAAAACAAAATGCATCAGGCAGATTGGGAAGAAAGTAGAATGAAAGAAATGAAAACAGGAATCAAGGTGAATAGAATCCAATGCCACAGTGGGAAACATACATTATTAGATGATGTCGATTTTATGTAAACAAGGGAGCAAAGGTTTTGTCTGATAGAAATTTCTGAACTCCTTTGAAGTCACTACCATAAGCATTCCACAGGCATTCTATTCCTTCTTTGCATTGTATTTAAAATGGGCACACTAGGGAAAATTACAGAGTGTCTTTATCATAAGTTGAACTCCTAAGCTATCACATTTCAAATACTGAAACACTATCATATAATATTAAAGGAAATTATAGTATGAATAGAGACAAAACTGAAGTTATTCTGTTAATAAGACTATTTCCATCATCTTTCCTTAGGATGCTTTATCCATAGTGGCATGTTGGTCTTATAACATCCCTTTAGGAGAAATTGATGGGCATAGCATGGTTTTTATTTCACCAAACATGGTTAAAGGACTAATAAGATAATCCACAAATTAGTCACAGAACTAGGGACATCATCCAAGTTTCTTGTTCCATTTGTACAATGATTGCCCACTCTGTTCATCCTACAGAAACAAATGAACCAGGGATTAAACACACCCAGGTGGGAGTCTGGACTCCCTGATGTTATAACTTTATAAACTGGAGCAACTCTGATGTTCTTTGTTAGGTTTCTCTTTCTATAAAATGGAGATACTGCCACTTTTTTCCCCCAGGATTATTATAACTATTAGGGATAAAATATATAAAGTGTTTGAAACAGGTAGATAGTCGACACATTGTAGCAATTATCATTTTCATGCAACAGCAAATAGTCATACATATCTTTACAGTAAAAAAGAAGTATTAATATCATTGTATTCATCAAAAAGGTGGGGGAGACAGCAAGATTAAATTAGAGCAGGAAAGGAAAATAATGGAAAAGCTTGCTAGAGTGGTTGTATCCTATAGTAAAATGGAAATGTATTCCTGTATTGCCTCTGAGTCAGTGTACCTCAGTGAAAACAAGTACAGAAATGAAATAAATTCAACTGCAGCCTCATGAAGTACTATTAAAATGGAGGTTTGGCGTCCCTCAGAAAATGTCTTCATCTGTACCTGATGGTTGAGGTAACGAATTAAGGGGGATCCAGACTATAAAAAGAAGAGTCTCGAAGGTTGAAGCCTGATTTTTTGACATTCGAAAACCTAAGAATCAGCAGCGGTCATTCTCCCTCAGACTTCATCACTCAAACTTAAAGCCTTTCTGGAGCCCAAGGACACAGAGACCTCTAAGCTGTGTAACCAGGACATTGGACAAATGTGGTTCGTAAGATTAGGTCCTAAAGCAACATTATTTTGTTTTTCACTGTTTCTTTAAATTATTCAATGGGATCCAGTTCTTCCCCTACCCCAGGATGAATATTTGGGTGAGGCCATAACTTTTCTGTTCATCCTTAAGGAATACAAACAGTCTTAATTTGCTAATTTGTAAGTCCAACTCCATGTCATAGTCAAAACTCGGAGTGTGATTTACAGTTAACGCATTTTCTCTCTCCCAGCTTCTGTGTGCTGCAGTTGATGACGGGAGGTGTGTCTGGCTCCTTCTCTCTCCCTCACATAAGGTTTCTCCTTCTCCTCCCACAGCTGATGAATTGTAGGTTCTGACCTCTGCAAGGTTAGAGTTTAGGGAAGCACTGGAAAGTCCTTACTTGTCTGACACTGTAATGAGCTGGTGTCACACTCTCTGATCTTCGCAGACGTTTCAACCTGGCACTTTCTCTTCATATGCACTTTGGTAGGATCTTCTGAGACACCCATTGCTTGTGCTGTCTCACTTGCAGTTCCTCCACATGGGGGAAATGACACCCTAGCTATTACAGTGGATCAGTTTGATGAGAGGGAATTGCATTGCGGCGTTTTATGTGTTGTTTTATTTTTGTGGATAGCAGAATAGTTGTGTGTACCATTGCCATCTCAGTTAACAATGTAAAAAGCACAAAAATAAGTCAAGTAAATGAAAAAAATCAAGATAAATGAATCTGAACAGAGATACTACTGCTTGGAGTTAGTTCAGTGAAGAACTTATCACATATTCTGATTTACAAGAGGCTCTGATGATAATGGCACATTGCCAGTCCTCTACTCTCCCCTTTCTTTGGTGAAATGGCTCACCTTTCCATGAACTCTGTTTAAAGAGACACTCCAGAGGAGTCTGTACTCTGGAGACATCAAGGAAAAGGAGATGAAAAGGAGAGCAAGATCTAGAAAAGCATTGTTTTGAGGCGGAAAGTTTGTGAAGAAAGGAATGGCCATTTGAAAATGAAAGTTTACTCATTTATATTTTAGAAAAACAAATGATATTAAATAACTACAACAAAAGAAGAAAGGGAGTGACACATAGGTCATTTATTTTAAAAATCTTTTCAGGCCGGGTGCGGTGGCTCAACCCTGTAATCCCAGCACTTTGGGAGGCCGAGGCGGGCGGATCACGAGGACAGGAGATCGTGACCACGGTGAAACCCCGTCTCTACTAAAAATACAAAAAATTAGCTGGGCGCAGTGGCCGGCACCTGTAGTCCCAGCTGTTCAGGAGGCTAAGGCAGGAGAATGGCGTGAACCTGGGAGGCGGAGCTGCAGTGAGCCAAGATTGCACCACTGCACTCCAGCCTGGGCGACGGAGCGAGACTCCGTCTCAAAAAAATAATAAAAAAAATCCTTTCAAACTACTGTTATTTTGCAACTAAAAATTATAGAACATTATGTATCAAGCTCTAAATTCTCACCAGGGCTGAGCCACATGAAACTCCCATTTTATAGATAAAAATGTTCAAATATTGTCAGTATCATATGGCTTAGAATCTTAACCTCATTTACCACAACTACTGAATTCTTTCTTGTAGTCTAGAAATTTAAAAACTTAAATTAGGTACTTTAAGAATCCCATGCCGAGCGCAGTGGCTCACACCTGTAATCCCAGCACTTTGTGAGGCCGAGGCGGGTGGATCACGAGGTCAGGAGATCGAGACCATCCTGTCTAACATGGTGAAACCTCATCTCCACTAAAAATACAAAAATTTTAGCCGAGCGTGGTGGTGGGCGCCTGTAGTCCCAGCTACTCGGGAGGCTGAGGCAGGAGAATGGCGTGAACCCGGGAGGCGGAGCTTGCAGTGAGCCAAGATCGCACCACTGCACTCCAGCCTGGGTAACAGAGTGAGACTCCGTCTCAAAAAAAAAAAAAAAAAAAAAAAAATTTCATGAAGATCCTAAGCTTGAGATGAAGGTAGTGTCTTTCTTCTCTCTTCATCCCCTGTAACACCCAGCCCACAACAGTTGCTGAGAGAATACTTATTGACTTCTATCACAAGCTCAGAGTAATTTTGAACTTGCACCGTCATTATTAGCCACAAACGTTGCAGAATTAGATTCTTATCATTGAGCTTTCCCTTAATACCCAAAGTGGAGGATACAAGTTTTAAAATCTTACATATACTCGATGACTATTAAAAAAAAAACTTTACCCTTTTTTCCCCTCTAAATTGCTCAGGGAACGGGCAGAGGGAAGAAAGGTGGGGAGGTAATTCTCACGGGGCAAAGAGGCTCAGCTCTGGAGGGAAGAGGTGGAAGCCAGCCTCCAGCCCCAGGCACCTACCAAAGCCAGGGAGCCGGTTAACATGAGATCTGCTTGACTGCGACGTCACAGGGGGACAGGTGCAAAAACAGAATATGTAAAGGAATTGTATGCTAATTCTGTCCTCTCAGTGTCTTCGAAGAAATTATTTCCTGGCGATTTGTTCAGCACTTAAAAAAAAATGTCCATATACCCGCACCTCACCAATCTACCCATTCTCTTTGGTGTTTTTCTTATCTGATTGGAAATTTCCTAGTACATGTAGGGCTTTGTTCTAAGAATAGGTGAACACAGCTGGAATTGCAGTGTCATCTGTTGCATATTTGGAGAGACTTTCAAAAAAACTTGACCTTAACCTGCTAACTTCAACCCAGAATTCCAGACAGATATTTGGACCTTCTAAAATCATAAACATTTGATATTTATATTCCTGGACTAATTTTTTAAGCAAAAAATTTGCATCTGGCCTTTTGCAATCTTCCAAAGGAAGTTTTTCAGATACGTCTGGGGGTGTGATTTCTTAATAGAATAAAACTGCCATGGTTTTATAATATGCTGCTATATGGTGCTAGAAACCTCTCCAAAACACCCTCAAATTTATCAACACCAAAATCCCCAAAGATACAAAGATGATATTAGCATTTTATTATAAATGCATTTGGGATCCTCAATAACTTGAAAGCCTTCTATTTTAGCATTAGAATGAAACATAATGCTAATTAATAAATAAGGAGCTAAGCATGGTGCCAAATGAAATAAATATTTACTGGAAATAACCAAAATGACTTCACTGCAGCAGAAAGGTCCTAAAACTGTACTCAGAAGAATGCTGGCTGTTTCTGTGTTTTCACTAACACATGCTGAATACCATGTCCCACTCTTCATACCTGGGAGGGAGCAGGGCAAGGATGACCCTTACTGCGAAGGAGCAGTCACACAGTCAAACAGTATTAAATAAGTATTTTATGATCAATACCCTTAAAACCCCAAGAGAAATTTTAAAACTTAAATTGTCTGAAGCTTAGCTGTACAGCTCCCAATTAAATGAGCGAACTGTGTTTTTAAATACCCATGTCCTACTCAAAATTCCCCATAGCTTTTCTTTTAAAAGCTATAAAATGTGTTACTGGTGACAGAATTCAGCTTAATAAGTTTCAGTAGGTTTTGATAGTTCATTCACACTTTAGCTTATAAAAAGTGTAGGCAAGTAAGCAAAATCATTTTTCCTGTCTCCTGCATTATTGGAAAAGGTACAGAATCCAGCTGCATTTCATTAAAGTTGTTTTGGAAAGTTGAAGACAGCCCATGAGGAAAAGAGGACTCAAAATTAAATACTTGGAACCTGAGGTTAAACATTGCACATGGCTTTATGTGCCTCTCTCCCCTTATATTTGGATGACAAATGACTTCAGGCCTCTGCCGACCTAAGGATTTGTCGTTGATGATTCAACAAGAAGAACTACTTAGACTTGTTTAGGATTCATGGTGAACAGGCAGTTTCCCATTCATTCTATTATATAATGGTCACTCTTAGGTCACATATACACCAAAGGGGCCCTGGCTTCAGAGGAACTTAAACCTTTGTAAGCTCTTTTATGAGTCTAGTCCTATTGGAAAGCATTTGATTCCACTGTCAGTCACCTTGTGACTCTTTTGTTTCCCTGATAAATAATTAAAAGTGGGTTGGATCCTCATAGCAGTGTTGATAGAACACCCTTGACAATGATGGCTTTGTGGCACAGTGTTGAGGTCTTTATTTTATAGAGCAGCAGAAAAAGTTCCTATTAAAGACAACACTCAAATTCTTCACTTTGTTATGTCAGTGATTTTAATATTGTAAATGTTCAACTTCAACCCTTTTGTTTCACTATGAATATATCCAATATAGCCTCCAGAGTTTTACAAAAGGTGCCCTTGGAGTAACTCACCCACTGGGGTTATATTTACCACCCTAGTGGCTTCCTGTTTGGGAACCTGGCAGGGGCAATGAGTAGGCTTGAGATGCTTTTTGAACAATCCACCATTCTCTTACATTCTCCTTCATGTACACAGGTACTCCAACTGCTTTGCAGAGAAGTGGTAAACTAATAACCCTATTTACTCAGTCAAAAACTATGTGGGAGTCAATATTTGGGGTGAGGCTTTCTCTTCAGAAAAGAAATGTTTGGCAAAACAGCCTAAATTCTCCAGGATAGAAGAGATTGATGGAGCATCTATCTTAAGAAGGGTGTAGGCAAGGATACTAGGTTAACTCCTAAAACAAATATAAATGTTTCTTTTCCATATTCCAGGTAATGAAACCAACACGAGAAAGGAGAGGGTTTGTCACTCTAGTTCCTCTTGATTCTTTCCAGCAGAGGGCACCATTTTCATTATCTAGATGGGTTTCACAGTTTTAGACATGGGAATTGTTAGGTTCTATAAATTAGAATAGGCAAATTACTGAAGAGGGCCTGGAAACTGAGCTCTCAGCTCCTGGAACTGGGAACAGACCACTTTATTCTGTAGATAAAGAAAAATAGCACTTGTCTAGAAAATGTAGGCTGTTCAAGCAGTTTATTTATTTATTTTTTATTTAAGTATATTGTAAGACCCACTACAACAAGCAGCTTAATTTAGATCTTGGTATTTGAGATAAATCCCCACTAAACTAAGGTAAATACATCTCCTTTGAACATTTGTGCATACATATATACACACGCAATTACAGCTTTTAAATTATTTTGACTGCTTTAAAATGTGGCTTTCCTTCTCTTGGAAACACTTAACACAAGAGTCATAAATATCACCACAATTCTCTGCTGTACTGTGATGTTTAGTTGTATCCGTCCTTAAAATCTTATTCTATGGGTGTTGGAAATGACAAATATATACATTGAACGCTGAATTTGGTTTTATCAGATCTGGTACTCTCATGTGGCTAGGCAAAGAGTTATCGTGCCCCTCTGTTCCTTTATTTGTGCACTTTGTAGATTATGTTATCTGGCAAGCATCCAGGTCTATTGTGAAGGCACTGAAACAATACCTTGTATAGGTTGAACCATAACACTGTCAAAAGCCAGCACAACAAACCAAGGGACCAAGTAGTTCACATTGGAACTCAATAAAAATAACCTCTCTGAGAGGTTAGAGAATCATGATTGTAAATAATGCCCACTGGAAATCCATGAGAATGGATTTTCTGAAAATATTTACTGCTCCAGGTGGATTATTATTTTGACTACTTATGGCATGTACATCTCCCAAAATAAATTGGGATGAAGTATAGATAAAGGTTTTTATTTCTTCCCCAGTGGATTGCTACATGTGCAAACTTAAAGGTCTGCTGAGTAATTATGGACACTAGAGAGCAGTAGAGGAGTGTCTGAGCACATAGCTGGTAGAAAATCAACATGCTTCAAAACAGTATCAGGCATATTCTCTTAAGGTGATATTCAGTTTCCACTGACAGTGGAAGACAATTTGAACTATCTTATAAATGAATCAATTTTTAGAGATTGGATAAATAACATCCAAACAATAAGCTATCAATAGGAATGCTAGTATTTATACTGATAAGTAGTTTATTATAAGTCAAAACTGCTTACTTTGGAGTAGAAAAATTTGGTAACAAATTCTGCATAAGATTTAGGTCATCAGTAATAGCTGTAATTCAAAGCAGATCTCTGACTACTTATGTAGAAGAGTCATCAAAATCAGTGTGATTTCAATGAATGCCTATTTATACCCAACATTCAAGACATCTGCATCAATTTACCAATAAATGTGTCTACCATTCATTATGCAGTCAAACTAGCCCGTGTACAAACTACATCACAATTCTGATCTGTTTCCCCTTGGCCATAGTAACTCTACTCGGGTGATGGAGAGAGTTACAGTGAAAATAACCACCACCATTATGCTTATGCTGTGACAGACACCATGCAGTGCAGCCTCCATTGTATGGCTTCCACTTCTAGCCTCCCATAACCACATGTCCAAAGTCAGAATCTTGGTTCCTTGTTCTTATATCTTTCCAGCTTATAAACAGTACCATTATCCACCCACACCAGAAACATAAGAGTCATCCTTGATCCATTCCTCTTCCTTACTGTCCGTAAGTCCTCTTGATTCTAATTCTAAAATACATCTCAAATCCATTTCCTTCTTTCCAGTTCCACTGTCACATTCTCACCTGGGCCCCCATCATCACATGTCTGCACACTGTAAGAACCTCCAGCTGGTCTTTCTCCTCCCAACAGTAGTAGTGTATTTATATTTGATAACACAGACCAGATCCTAGCATTTCCCTGTGTGACATCCTTCAACTGCTGCCCATTCATCTTGGAATATAATGTAAACCCCTGGTAGTGGCTCTCTAAGCCCTGACCGTCTCTCCTGGCTCACCCTGTACCCCTTCCAAATTCTTTTTGACTCGGGGCCTTCCTGTGTGGTGTTGCCCCTGCCTGAAAGCTGTGTGATTTCAGGAAGTCACTTAACCTTCTGGGCCTTGATTTTCTCCTCTAAAATAAGGACCTTGATCCTTTCTAGCAATGACCTTCCTGTTTTCTTAGAAAAAAAAATAGCAGTTCTCTTGAATTTATCTTCTAATAACCCTCTACTCAGCACTGACCCTGACATAATATGAAAGGTTAGCCACAGGCCCATTGGAAAATATTTTCCAAGTATAGTATAGAACTATAAAATGCTTTGAAACTGAGACATACATGTTAACCAGCAATGTTTTCAATTAATAGAGGGATGTGTATACCCTGTGAGAATGCTTAAAGCCTAAAATTAAAGCAGGGCAGGAGACTTCATCTTTCTTAGAAAGCAAATTTACTGTTCTCTCACTAGTTTCTGTCTGAATTTACCAGCTCCATGTGAGTTTGTATGTTCATTGGCATTCTAACCATCCTTTATTATAAGTGCATTTTCAAGGTTTATACTATTCTCATCAGCAGCACACTCTTGTCAAGTTTTTAATTTCAGATTGTCAGACATCCAAACTAGAATTGTTCCATTGCCTATAGCAGATAATAAATAATTAGATGCTCTTAAATCAGTGGACCGCAGAAAATGAAGGTGAATTTTTAAAATTCAGTTTATTTATAAACTGAGCCAACCCCATGCCAGTTCAATCCAGTTCTGTGCATTTTGCTGAGTGTCTTCCAGATGCCAGGCACTACACCAATATAGGCTATGTAATAAGCAAATGCTGGGCCCAGCTCTCTAAGAACTCACAGTCCAGCAGGAAGATCTATATGCAAAAATATCATGTCAGAAACCTGGTGAAGTAATAGAAGAAGGCGCTGTGTGCTTTGGGGTAACAAAGTGCTTCTGTCACCATGGAGGGATCAGACAAAGTGTCATGAGTAAATAATATTTACCTGTCAAAGAAGAAAACAGTGTCCCAGGAAGAGGATTCTGGTATGCAGAGAAACCAGAAGTGCATCAGCAGTGTCCTTTGGGGAAACAACTGAAATACAAAAGTGTCTGTGGCCAGAGACAAAGCTGGAAAGAGATGCAGGCACCAAGTCATGAAGGACTTTGTATGTCTCGTATTCTCTCCAAAAAATTTGAGCTGTATCCTGAAATACTAATAATAACAACATGAGCTAACTTGGGGGCCTCACTAAAACCACTTTACATGATCTAACTCATATAATGCTCAACAGCTGATGAGGTTTCAGCCCAGGTAAGCCACTGTTTGAGTCATGCTCTGAACTACGGTTATTCCACCTCCAAGTGAAAAGGAGCCATAGAAATTGTATGACCTTGGGCAAATTACTCAACACTGAACCTTCTTCCATCATCTGTAAACCAGGAATAATCATAGTGCCTGCCTCATAGAATTGCTGTAAGAACTAAACAAATTAACAAATGTAAAATGCTTGGGTAGCATTGTGCATGGCATGTGGCATGTAACTGCCGTTATTATTATCATCTTCAACATTATCATTTCCATTAATTTTTAAGATTTTAAGAAATGGAACACCATTACCATGTTTGCATTAAAAGATGACTAAGAGGGCAAATGAAGGAAGGCAGGTGGCAAGGCCATTATATTGCCAACCCCAAGGGGCACCATTCACTTTGTAGTCAGTGTAAATGACACAGTGCCCCCTTGGACCTGTGCTGTGCAATGGCTCTGAGCAGAACAAGACAAGAGGTAATCCAGAGGTGATGAGAACCTAAATGAGGGGAACAGAGAAGAAACTGGTGACAGATATTGGGGAACAAGAGATCTCATGGGTAAGGACAATAAAGAGGGACTTGATTAACTGCTAGGTTTCTGGCCTGGGTAGGTGTGCAGAGGGGAAATAAGAGGGGTGGGGAATCAACTCGGATTATTTTATGTCTCTGGATATGTGTCTCTAACTGCTTTCCAAAGGGAAAATAAACATGATTTCAGATTAGTGATTTTGTCCTATTAAGTGTGTTTCATCCTTTTATGAGTGTAAATAATTGGGATTTACTGAGTTAATCCCAATTAACTCAAACTGTGTTCCTAATAACATAGCCCAGTGCAGTTCAGTGCCAGGATAAATGTCAGAATCCTATGTTGATTTTGTGTTATTGCAGTCTTCTGTTTGGCAAGACTGACCTTGTTATTTCTGAATTAATGATTTCAATCACCCAAGACACCTTTTCAGTGAAATACGGTACATAAAAATGGAGTCTCCTAATAGTTGTGAAAAAGCACTTCATTTTATTAATATATATATATTTGAAATACTCATCACAGGGCATGTAAGTGTGAACTTTTAATGACACAGAAGAAAAAATATTTGTATATGGATCTTTTTGTAAAGACAAGCTCAGAGCACCCTCAAATAGAAGAGAGAGAAAAGAGTGGGTTGTGTCATTGCATCAGCCCCTAGAAAACCTGCACCGCTGGTGTATTATTCACACCCATCTGTAGAGGTCTCTTAGGAGTCTTGGGAGTCCCTTGGGAAAAGCCTCCTGGGAACAGGCAGTTAGAGTATGGCAGGATCATTTTCTTAGCCTGTTTTGGGTCCAATTATGTATTTTCTATTTTATCTTGCTCTTAACTACTCCCCCCCCCAAAAAAAGGCCTGGTGTGTTGGCTCATGCTTGTAATCCCAACACCTTGGGAGGCTGAAGAGAGAGGGTCACTTGAAGCCAGGAGTTCAAGACCCCTGGACAAGATAGCAAGACCCCATCTCTACAAAACAACAATAACAAACCCAGTCCAACAGGTTACACTGGCTAAACACATTTTTCTTAGGGATTTAATTTTTTTCCCTGCTTTACCTTATATGTGATACTTATCAAATATGCCACATTTTTAGTATTGCTTCACTCTTAGGGGGCCAGAGTTGTGAATGCCTTGATTCTATATTCTGGGGCTTGCTCTGTAAAGCATACATTTTACCTAAGATCAATGTCACAGGTAAGTTTATCTACTGTTCCTTTCTTTTTTTTTTCTTCATTTTTTAAAGCAAAACATGCCTCTTTATTTTTCCAAAACAACTAATCACAATGAACATCCAATATTTAGGAAATCAATCTAAAAACAAACCTTAAGGAAATAAACCATCTGTATTATTTTATAATAACAGTAATAACTACTATTTGCTGAGTCCTAATCATTGCCAAGTGCTGCATACTTCACATGTATTACTGAAATGTAATAGTCACAACAACCCTGAAAGATACATTACTTCAATTTTATAGATGAGGAGGTTGGGCTAAGATATACATAATTCAGGCCTTACTAGCAGATGCTAATTAGAATGCTTGTTGGAAATGCCTAGGGGGTCATCAGAGAGTAGCATCAAACACTGGGAGAACAGGGCCAGCATCCTGCAGAATTCTGTTTAGACCTGCGAGCACAGTCCCTTGCTCTGGGAGTGACTTTCTGTGTTCACAGCTTCTCTGTTGGGCCTGCTGTCCTCCAAGCTCCAGATTCTGTATCTTCCTCACTTATGATGACTGTTTGCTTACCCTGCTGCCCTCTCCACAATTCTCCTTTCATTCCATGCTTCACCTTCTCCACAAGTAATTAACAAGCACTTTCTACATGCCAGCAACTGCTCCAAGGACTGGAGATACAGCAGTGAACAAAACAGTCTATTTTGTTTAAATCTCTGTTCTGTGGAGCTGTTGGGCACAGACAGAAAATAAACAAGTAATAAAATCACCCTGAATCTTACCCTTTCAATCTCATACTTGACTCCAGGCTTCTAACCAAACACCTGTCAAAAACGTGGATGGGCTCTTTTCTCATCTGCCGTAGACGAAGTCTGTGGCATAGATGAAGTCTCTTCATCCTTCTTAGGCTGTAGGAATTCATTGAAAGAAGAGCCCTGGCCTCTGTGTTCCTTACTCATATACCTGAAAAATGAGCAAGGCTGTAGGAACTGCTAGCTCCTCTGTAACAATTTTCCTCTTTATTATATGTTCATATTCCTGATAACTAGAGCACGAGAGAATCTAGCCAGCCATTCAGTCTTTGTTCCTGAATACTGTCTGCCACAGATACTTCCATTTTTAACTGAATAGAATAATCTAGAAGGAAACGTAATACCCTCTTTTTTAGTCATTCCTTGCCAGATGCCTGTATCTTTCTTCTGGCCTATAGTCTGACCCCTTGAGCTCAGAGGATCCCAAGGGGCTACTGTAGCCAGTCTCTGATAATACTGTTTTGTCCCTCTTCCCATGAAGTTCTTGCCTACAGGAAAGGAGTATGACTGCCAGCCCTGACCCCCTTGACCTTAGAGTGGAATGAGGTAGAACCTTAATATTCTTAGAAAGGATGTCCTAAGCTCTTAGCAATTGTTCAGATTTAGAAATGGTGCTGTAACACATAATTTCTCCCATAAAGTGCAGTCAAGTGTAAGTGACCTCTTCAGAACCTTAATGATTCTATATTAAACAAAAACAATTGAATTTCTTATAAAAATCATCAGTTATGTACAACTTCTTAATATTCTCTCCACCTCCAGTGACAGTACAAGGAGTCAACTCTCCCGTGGGAGCAATTGTTCAAAGTAGAATTTGCCACCTCAAGGAAGTTAGAGTGATACGGGTAACAATAATAACAGGAATATGAGCTGGCCTGACACAGAGCTCACTATGTGTCAGGCTCCATGCTGACAGCTTTACATGTATGACTCTTTAAATCCTCCAACAGCCTTACAAAGTAAGTGCTATTATTGTCCTCATTTTTCAGATGAGAAAACTGAAGTAGAGAGAGGTAAAATAACTTGCCTAACATTATCCAGCTAGTAAATGGTGGAACCAGGACTCCTATCAAGGCTGCCTGTCCTCAGAGCCAGTGCCAAAATCTCAACTCTGTCATCCTTCTCAATATGAGTGAATAAAAAAGCTGTGATGAGGTGTGCTGCTGAGGGCTTACTCACCTTTGAATGGGGCTGCCACACTTGTTATCCACAGTGGAACATTCAAATCAATGCCTCAGTGAAGTGGCAGATTGTCCCATGTCATAGGTGTTTGGGTCACTGGGAACATCCGCTCCTTCAGTGTCAGGGTCGGCTGGCATTCTGACTTCACCAAGCCTACCTGTGGCTATAGTTCATCCAGCCTAGTATTTCTAGTTTGGGCTGCTGCTCCCCTTCCTCTCCACCAGAATTTTTACTATTTCAGGAGGAGGTGAATCCCTGTGAGGTAGATTTCTGATTTTGGAGATGATACTTGTGATTAAAGAGAAAGCTTGATAGGAGGAGAGCCAGAATTTTCCATGACTTTAAAAGAGGAAATAATTTTCTGCTTCACTCTGGAAGACAAGGGAAATGCCTCCCCTAACAATTCCCTTTATCAAAGTAACATTTCACCTGCCAGGTAGGTATTACTTCATTTGAATACAATAGCAGCCTTCAGCAGCAGTAGCTAAAATTTACTCCTATCACTTTCTTTTTACAAAGCCTTCAAATTTGTACACGAATAGAATCTTAGAAACAACCAATTTTTTTTATATATACTTTAAGTTTTAGGGTACATGTACACAACATGCAGGTTAGTTACATATGCATACACGTGCCATGTTGGTGTGCTGC